TTGTAAACACTTAACAGCTGTTTTGGGGAGTGCTTGTTTAAATCCACAGATGGCATTTTGCCAGAGGCCTCCTTCAGTTCCCTATTTCTCTCACTCAAGGTATCCTAGTTTGGAGATCCAGACCAGGTGCAGCCCATGTACCCTGATGAACCCCAGGTTCCCCTCTCCAACATCTTTCTCACCCGACAGGTGCGGCCCTGAAATGGGTTTCTACTGTCTCCTCACACAGTCCCCATGTTCCCCTCCTCGGGTTAGTTTTAGGGTAGTCTAGCCTGGGAAGGAATTTGGGACTGATCATGCCACGTTCCCTGGAATGGGACTAGAAAGGAATCCTGGGCTTCGTGCGGACCAAGGCCCCACTCAGGTTGTCATGGAAAATGAGGCTGAGAGCCCCTCTCTGCAGCACCCTGTGGGACGGAACCCGAGGTCTCTGCTGGTCCCGGTGGGCACAGACCTGCAGCCAACCCGGTGTTCCGTGAAGCCCTGATTTCCCAATGAAGCCCATGGAAGCCATCACTGGTTTCCATGGGAGCGGACCATGGCCACCCCTGCTCCTGTTCCCTGTGGGAAAGGACCAAGGCCGCCCCTGGTCCTGGTCACTGTGGGAAGGGACTGTGGTCACCGCTGGTCCTGGTCCCCTTGGGAGGGACTGTGGTCACCGCTGGTCCTGGTCCCCGTGAGAATGGTCTGTGGTCACCGCTGCCTGTTCCCTGTGGAAGGGAACGTGGTCACTGCTGGTCCTAGTCCTCTTGGGAGGGACTGTGGTCACCGCTGGTCCTGGTCCCCGTGTGAGGGACTGTGGTCACCGATGGTCCTGGTCCCCGTGGAAGGGACTGTGGTCACCGCTGGTCCTGGTCCAGGTGGAAACAGACCGCGGCTACCCTGGTGATGGACCCCACGGGGCACACCCGCGCCACCCCGCACCCAGGGCTCGCGCCGCCCGAGGCCCCCGGTTCCTGTCCCCCTCCCCGCCTGGCGCCGGAACCTGCGAGCTGGGGCGCGGCCTCGGGGAGGGGCGGGCGGGACAGACCCAGCCGCCCCGGCTCCCCCGCCGTCCGCGTCTGCGCCGGCCCCGGGGCCTGGTCGGCGGCGGCGGGGCCGGTCGATGGCCCGGGCGGCGGCGGCGGCATGCGGCTCCTGTTCCTGGCGGTGCTGCGGCCACACACCGGCAACGCGGTCACGGCCCAGCGCGTTCGGTAGGTGCAGGGCGCCGGGGCCTACGAAGCCTATCTTCTCCTTTCTCTGTATTTTTTGATAAAGGGCCCATCTAGAGGCTGCAGGGCACGTGTGCGTTTTGAAGGATGCCTTTGACTTTGAAAGCCGATCTGAGATTGCAAACCTCATCTTGGCTGAGAACTGCGAGGCTGCCCTGGCTCTTCATCTCTATAGGGGAGGCAGGCTTTTGCAAGGTAATCCTCTTTTTCTTCAAAAGTAAAACACTAATTCTGCTTTGTGACTGTCATCGTTTTGCAGGCCACCGAATCCCTTTTGGAGTCATCTTTGGTGGAACTGATGTAAATGAAGATGCCAACCAGGCGGAAAAAAACACAGTCATGGGCAGAGTTCTTGAGGAAGCCAGGTAATACCTGCGAGAATTTCATCCATGCCAAAAATTGTTTCTATTATTTTTGTTCATTTACTAGATTTGCTGTCGCTTTCACAGAGTCAATGAAGGAAATGGCACAAGCGCAGTGGGTATGTGTTTATCTGGTGTTGTTATTTTGGTTTCATCAAAATTCTTTTGGAAATTAAAATATAGAAAGCAAGACAGATCTCATTGGCTGTCACAAGTGCAGTTCCTGTACAGGTGAGCTCCACAAGTCAGTGCAGATGTTAGCGCTTTTCTTTTCTCTCTCCCCTCCTTTCAAAAGCCGCATGCTAAGGGTAAGGTCTATGTCCAGAGTCAAGGTAAGATTTTTAAAATATTTATTTACTTATGTGAACTTGCCCTTTTTTTGTTTCTTTGACCCAGGAATTGCAACAACACCAAACGCCGCTTTTAACTGGAATACCTTTCTTCAACGCTCTGGTGAGACATGAGATCTTCTTAGAGGATTTTGACACTGAAAACATTCTGAACTCTTCTCTTACAGAGATTAACCAAAGTGCTGATAATTTGCACATATTTCTTCTGATATGTGGACTTCGACAAGTTAAGGATCCTCTCTATCTGGTGGACGCATTTTCAGGTGTGTTTGCTGGCTACCTTCCTCCACTGTTTAGTGTTTTTTTGTCTTCTTTTTTCTTCCCAAGCCTGGCATCAGGAGGAGCCCAATGTGCACCTGGTGATTGTGGGTCCTGAAGTAAGTTGATGTGCAGTAAACACTTATCTCATGACCGCTGACATTTATCTTTGTCTCTTTTCAGGTCGATCCAGTGTTTACAAGGGAAGTGAAAGCCAAAGTGAAAAGGTAAGAGTTGGTGGAGACCAGTCATTTTGCAGATCAGAGCCACTCTTCCTGCTTTGTGTTTCAGAGCCGCTGGGGTACGATTGATTGGAGAGATGCCTCAAGAAGATCTGCACGCGGTGGTGAAGAATTGCTTCGCGGTGGTGAATAGCTCTGTCTCTGAAGGCATGTCAGCTGCAATTTTGGAGGTAATTATGTAACTCGAGTACTGAAAGTGGGACCTTCCACCCCCTTTTCTCCTGTCTCCTCCAGGCAATGGATTTAGAAGTACCGGTATTGGCCAGGAACATCCCCGGGAATGCTGCCGTGGTGAAGCATGAAGTCACAGGGCTACTGTTTTCCAATCCTCAGGTAAAGAAAAGTTCTTTCCCTCCATTCACTCAATTTATGTCTACTTCTCCTTCCTTTTTTGCAGGAGTTTGTTCATCTGGCAAAGAGACTGGTTAGTGATCCTGCATTAGAAAAGGAAATCGTAGTGAACGGAAGGGAATACGTGAGAATGTATCATTCATGGCAGGTGGAAAGAGACACCTACCAACAGCTCATCAGGAAGCTGGAAGGAAGCACTGAAGATTGAGGGCCCCGCCTCATCAGACACCTGCTCTCTGACACACAGCTCTGGGTGCACACTCAGAGACAGAGTTCTGGATCACGTGGGCCCAGTGCAGTTCAAATAAAACCAGCCTCAGCGGAATCCTAGAAAATGTTAGTCGTGAGTCCCCAGAGCCACTGCATTCATCCCATATCCTTCTGTGCGTTCAGATGCTGTCCCAGGCGTGTTCACCAGCCAGTCCTGATGGAGGTGCATGAGTGACTGGGTTGACTGGGACAGGGAAAGGGGAACTGGTTTTCAGGGAATTTGGGAGAGAATTTGATTACCTGCCTTAGGGCTTTGGTGTGGACAATAGAGGCTTATTTTCAAGCAGTCATGGTTCAGACTCCTCCCGCCTGCCTTCTGACCAACCTCTCCCCATCGTTGCCAGTTTGAAAGGCAAAAGCAAAACAGACGTGTCAGCTGAGCCGAGTCCTCGCAGGATTTTTGTTGTGATCTCAGGACTCTGACAGGCACGTGGGTGACCCGAGGCTTCTCTGAACACTAGAAAGCGCTGTGAGTGAGCTCACGCCCGGCACAGCTCACTTTTCAATGGTGGAATTGAAAGTTGTGCTTTTTAGAAAAGTGGCCAGGCTGCCCGCAGGCCCCGCCCACCTCTTGGCTGAATTTGAGTGGAAAACCAGGAAGGAACAAGCGCCACGTCACGCATAGCCTGCAAATCGCCCGCGTGACCCTGAGATGGAGGCCTGAGGCTTTGGGTCCAGGGTGGGCTCTTCCCCTTCCCACATCAGGGACCCGGGGATGGATGTCGGAAGGGTCACCAGCCTCCAGCCTTTGGCAGGATGGAGCTTGGGTCTGCAGGGCTTTGCAGCCACACAGCGAGGTCAGTCCGGGGCCAGCCGCGCCATCATGGTAATGGTGGCCTCGCCCCATCCATGTCATCCATGTCACATGAGGACGTGCAGTCTTCCTTGTCCTCTCCTAGTGGAATTTGCCTGGGAGAACCTCCACTGAATACTGAAATTGTTGCATGCCTGTGGATTCCTTACGACAATGGGGAACGCGGTGTTTCCCACCTCTTGTGGGTAGAAAGCAGTCTGCTTTGAGGAGGCGAGAAGGCAAAGCCAGGGCAGGGCGTTGCTGTGGGAAGCGTTCGGTGAAAGCGGGTTTCGACGCTTAGGAGGGCCGAGGGAGAAGATTCCACCAGCATTGTCCTTGCTTCAAGTTTTAGGATGTCTGAACTTTCAGCTTTCATGTTTTCAACCATCATTTTTTTAATGGCACAACCTACATCTTGTTTTTAAAAGAAGTAGCCTCAAATTAAACTCCTTAAACTCTGATGCCCTGGGGATGAGAACAACTAGCTTGGATCTCGTGCCGTGTAATTCAATGTTTCATTCCGCTGCCTCCATCATGTAATAGAATCGCTTTCCAGAAAGGCAGTTAACTGGAAGCAGCAGAGGCTCCCAGCCGTGAGAGGACTGCTCAACAATGCCCCCCATCGCCGCCCCCCCACCCCTCGCACCCCTTGTGTTTTCCCTCTGAGGGGCCCAAGGGTTATGGCTTTCATGTCTAGGTGTGGGGACAGAGGAGGGAGAGGCAGATCCTGGGCCGGGAGAGGATGGCCTGGTCTGAATCTGGAGTAATTAATGCCACCCAAAGAAAAGGCCCTGCCAGGTCCAATGTTGTCTTAGATCTGATGATGCTGCTATTTACAAAACACTGATCGTCCGAAAGCTTGAATCTGTTCCTCCTCGAATGACCCTGTAGATGCCTGACCTCCACCGTACCTCCACATCACTATTCATGTCCTTCTAGGAAAATGTGCACATGCCTCACGCACTATGTGGGAAGGGCGTGTTTTTAAATTAATAAAGTGTGTCACCATTAGCCATACGAAAATAGCCTCTCTTTCTTCCCACGGTGAGCAGTGT